GGGCGATGCAGAGGTCACCACCACACAGCAGAGACGGGCGTCCCCACAGGCAGTGCAGAGGTCACCACCACGCAGCAGAGACAGGCGTCCCCACGGGCAGTGCAAAGGTCACCACCACACAGCAGAGATAGGCGTCCTGTGGGCGATGCAGAGGTCACCACCACGCAGCAGAGACAGGCGTCCTGTGGGCGGTGCAGAGGTCACCACCACGCAGCAGAGACGGGCGTCCCCACAGGCAGTGCAGAGGTCACCACCACGCAGCAGAGACAGGCGTCCTGTGGGCGATGCAGAGGTCACCCCACGCAGCAGAGACAGGCGTCCTGTGGGCGATGCAGAGGTCACCACCACGCAGCAGAGACAGGCGTCCCCACAGGCAGTGCAGAGGTCACCACCACACATCAGAGACAGGCGTCCTGTGGGCGATGCAGAGGTCACCACGACGCAGCAGAGACAGGCGTCCTGTGGGCGATGCAGAGGTCACCACCACGCAGCAGAGACAGGCGTCCTGTGGGCGATGCAGAGGTCACCACCACGCAGCAGAGACAGGCGTCCCCACAGGCAGTGCAGAGGTCACCACCACACAGCAGAGACAGGCGTCCCCACAGGCAGTGCAGAGGTCACCACCACGCAGCAGAGACAGGCGTCCCCACGGGCAGTGCAAAGGTCACCACCACACAGCAGAGACAGGCGTCCTGTGGGCAGTGCAGAGGTCACCACCACACAGCAGAGACAGGCGTCCTGTGGGCAGTGCAGAGGTCACCACCACGCAGCAGAGACAGGCGTCCTGTGGGCGATGCAGAGGTCACCCCACGCAGCAGAGACAGGCGTCCTGTGGGCGATGCAGAGGTCACCACCACACAGCAGAGACGGGCGTCCCCACAGGCAGTGCAGAGGTCACCACCACGCAGCAGAGACAGGCGTCCCCACGGGCAGTGCAAAGGTCACCACCACACAGCAGAGATAGGCGTCCTGTGGGCGATGCAGAGGTCACCACCACGCAGCAGAGACAGGCGTCCTGTGGGCGATGCAGAGGTCACCACCACGCAGCAGAGACAGGCGTCCTGTGGGCGATGCAGAGGTCACCACCACGCAGCAGAGACGGGCGTCCCCACAGGCAGTGCAGAGGTCACCACCACACAGCAGAGACAGGCGTCCCCACGGGCAGTGCAGAGGTCACCACCACGCAGCAGAGACAGGCGTCCCCACGGGCAGTGCAGAGGTCACCACCACACAGCAGAGACAGGCGTCCTGTGGGCAGTGCAGAGGTCACCACCACGCAGCAGAGACAGGCGTCCTGTGGGCAGTGCAGAGGTCACCACCACGCAGCAGAGACGGGCGTCCCCACAGGCAGTGCAGAGGTCACCACCACACAGCAGAGACAGGAGTCCTGTGGGCAGTGCAGAGGTCACCACCACGCAGCAGAGACAGGCGTCCTGTGGGCAGTGCAGAGGTCACCACCACGCAGCAGAGACAGGCGTCCTGTGGGCAGTGCAGAGGTCACCACCACGCAGCAGAGACGGGCGTCCCCACAGGCAGTGCAGAGGTCACCACCACACAGCAGAGACAGGAGTCCTGTGGGCAGTGCAGAGGTCACCACCACGCAGCAGAGACGGGCGTCCCCACAGGCAGTGCAGAGGTCACCACCACACAGCAGAGACAGGCGTCCCCACAGGCAGTGCAGAGGTCACCACCACGCAGCAGAGACAGGCGTCCCCACGGGCAGTGCAGAGGTCACCACCACACAGCAGAGACAGGCATCCTGTGGGCAGTGCAGAGGTCACCACCACGCAGCAGAGACAGGCGTCCTGTGGGCAGTGCAGAGGTCACCACCACGCAGCAGAGACGGGCGTCCCCACAGGCAGTGCAGAGGTCACCACCACACAGCAGAGACAGGAGTCCTGTGGGCAGTGCAGAGGTCACCACCACGCAGCAGAGACAGGCGTCCTGTGGGCAGTGCAGAGGTCACCACCACGCAGCAGAGACGGGCGTCCCCACAGGCAGTGCAGAGGTCACCCCACACAGCAGAGACAGGCGTCCTGTGGGCGATGCAGAGGTCACCACCACGCAGCAGAGACGGGCGTCCCCACAGGCAGTGCAGAGGTCACCACACTGAGCCAGACTGTCCTCGGCCTTCCCTGGGTTGAG